ATTTATTAACTACTTATTATTTGATACCAACCAAACTAGCTCAAAACCCTGGCATTTATCTAAGACATCATACTGCCTACAGACAAATAGGAAACAGCTACCTTCATGCTCCTATGAAACGTCACACCCTGTTATAAAAAACTCTTATAAAAAATCACCTTTGATATATTTACCACAAAACTGAAATTCTTGAGAACAGAAATCATGTTTACTCATACTCATCTTTGGTGTATTTTTAATGTTTAGCACAGTGCCTGGAACAAAGATGCTGAATGAACTGAAAAAAAATGTACTAAGGACATGGAGAAATTGGCAGTGCCCAGAATGGGTGTCTGCTTGTACAACCATTTTTAAGACTCTTGATATTGTTGACATATTGCTTTCCAGAAATGTTCTCCCCATTCATATTCCCACAATCAGTAGTATACGAAAGTATCCTCTTATTGCATACTTATTAGCATGATTACTCCCAACCCTCCCAAAATCCATATAAATTGTTAATTTGTAAAAGGAGAATATCTTGTGTTTGAATTGGCATTTTTTTTAATATTTAGTGAAGATGAACATTTTTAGTTTTTGTTTTTTTTTTTTACTTTTTAAACTTTTCATTTTTAAATAATTATTGATTCAAAAGAAGTTGAAAAAATGTACAGGGAAGTCCTGTGTACCTTCACCCAGCTTCCTTCAGTGGTAACATCTTGCACACACAGTTTGTGTTACGATTCACCCACTGAGGGACTTTTTTCCCCAGTTTTTTACTATTATGAATAAAGCTGGTATAAATATTCATATACTGATTTTTGCAGGAGCATAGGCTTTTATTTCTCTGGGATCAAAACCCAAGAATGCAGTTGCTGGGTCATATACTAAATGCATGTTTGGTTTTATAAGAAACTGCCAAACTGTTTTCTAGAGTGGCTTGACCATTGTACATTCCCAACAAGCAATGTATGCATGATCCAGTTTCTCCGCATCCTGCCATCATTTGGTGTTGTCATTATCTTTTATTATTTTAACCATTTTTATAGGTAGGTAGTGGTTTAATTTTTTCATAAAGGCAAATGATGTTGACTCTCTTATATGGTTGTTCACCATCTGTATATTTTCTTTGGGGAAATGTCTTTTTATATCTTTTGCCCATTTTTCTGATTGGATTGTTTGTTTTACTGTCTAATCTGATACAGGAAAATATCTCATTGGTGTTTGAATTGGCATTTCTTTAGTATTTGGTGAGAATGAACTTTTTGTCATGTTTATTTCTTTTTAAAAGTTACTGAATTATTAACTGCATTAATTGTTTTTGTCATTTCATAATTGTGGGTTTCTATTTCTAAATAGACTTGAAAAAAAGTATCAGCAATTTCATTTGTATTCATCACAGTACCTTAAACTATCAGGCTCTTGATAAAGATTTATTGTTTAGTTGGTTGAAAATAGTTGTAATATTGGGGTGATAATCTAGGTTGGCCTTGATTAATCTAGGTAGTTGAGTATTTTAGGTTTATCCAGTTTTACCATTTTCTGGCGTGTATTGACTAATTGGTTCACTTAACCAAATGTTCATTCCTTTTATTTTTACTTGATGTTTTAGTGCAAATCTGATTCGACACCTAATAATATAGAGCTGTGACATTAGGGTTGTTTGGCTTATCATATTCCTGCCACTACAGAAAGATTAATTTTGACTCAAAGCTTTCTAAGAAAGTGTTTTAATACTTCTCTATTCCAAACTCTAATGGGTTTTTTTTCCCATTCTGTTTATTGATGTAAATTATAAATGATCCCTGAAATTCCTCTTGGGCTTGTTTTCTTCTTTATCTCACCAGATTCACCAGAGGCTTTACCTCTGCGAAGCCTCAAATCTCAACTTGCCTCTGAACTGATAATACAGAATAGAATCTGTATGTTATGTGCACTCAAAATCCAACATGTAAAATGACTGCAAAAATTATTTTCTTCCAGAAATCCTTCCCAAACTAGTTTTGGGTGGGAAAAATAAAGTATTGGATTTTATTTTTGGTTAGCCTTTTTTTTTAATTTAAATTAAAATTTTTTTAGGAATGGGAGTCTCGCTATGTTGCTCAGACTGGTCTTGAACGGAACTCCTCGCCTCAAGCCATCCTCCCACCTCCGCCTCCTGAGTCACTGGGATTACAGGCATGAGCCATTGACCTCAGCTCTGTTTAACCTTTAAAATGGAGGAAGGAAGAACTCTGGGTCTGGCTGGCCTGACTCCAGATTATTTCCACCGACAGCAGAGGTGAGTTTACTCCAGTGAGGAGGTCTCATTTTCCTTCAGCATTTTCTCCTGCTCTTGGCTTTAGGGTGCCTGTCCTTGCTTGTGACGGTCCAGCACACAGAACGCTATGTCACCCTGTTTGCCTCTATCATCCTCAAATGTGACTACACCACCTCTGCCCAGCTCCAGGACGTGGTGGTGACATGGCGCTTCAAGTCCTTCTGCAAGGACCCTATCTTTGACTACTACTCAGCGTGTGAGTATCCTTACCCCCTTGGCCCTCTGTGGCTGTGTGACTCTAGTGTGCCCTCTCTCCTCAGCATACCAGGCAGCTTTATCCCTGGGCCAGGACCCATCCAATGACTGCAACGACAACCAGCGGGAAGTTCGCATAGTGGCCCAGCGGCGGGGGCAGAATGAGCCCGTGCTGGGGGTAGATTACCGGCAGCGCAAGATCACCATCCAGAACCGTGAGTGCGGGGGAGGTGTCAGGGGAACTGGGACACTGGCACTTTCTCCCTCCTTACTGTGTAGGAGCAGATCTCGTGATAAATGAAGTGATGTGGTGGGACCATGGAGTGTATTACTGCACCATTGAGGCTCCAGGGGACACATCAGGAGACCCCGATAAGGAAGTAAAGCTCATCGTCCTACGTAAGTGCTACTGGAGCTTTCTATTCAGTCACAGTTCAACCCCTGCTTGGCTTCTCCCCTGCAGACTGGCTGACAGTGATCTTCATCATCCTGGGAGCCCTCCTCCTCCTGCTGCTGATTGGAGTGTGCTGGTGCCAGTGCTGTCCTCAGTATTGCTGCTGCTATATCCGCTGTCCCTGCTGTCCTGCCCACTGCTGCTGTCCTGAGGAAGGTGAGAGGGGACAGACAAGCAGTGGAATGGAGGAGGGCCTGCATTTCTCCTTCTTTCCCTGCAGCCCTGGCCCGCCACCGCTACATGAAGCAGGCCCAGGCCCTAGGTCCTCAGATGATGGGAAAACCCCTGTACTGGGGGGCGGACAGGAGCTCCCAGGTTTCATCTTATCCAATGCACCCGCTGCTGCAGCGAGGTAAACTCTTCCAGAGATTTGGGATAGGGGAGTGTTCTATTGTCCTGTCCTTGTTTCCATTCAGATTTGTCCCTGCCGTCCAGCCTCCCGCAGATGCCAATGACCCAGACCACCAATCAGCCTCCCATCGCCAATGGTGTCCTGGAGTATTTGGAGAAAGAACTGCGGAACCTCAACCTGGCCCAGCCTCTGCCCCCTGACCTCAAAGGCAGATTTGGCCATCCCTGCAGCATGCTGTCCTCCCTGGGCTCTGAGGTCGTGGAACGCAGAATCATCCACCTGCCCCCACTGATCAGAGACCTGTCATCCTCAAGGAGGACCAGTGACTCCCTGCACCAGCAGTGGCTCACCCCAATTCCCTCCAGGCCCTGGGATCTGAGGGAGGGGAGAAGCCACCACCATTACCCTGATTTCCACCAGGAGCTCCAGGACCGGGGGCCAAAGTCTTGGGCATTGGAAAGAAGGGAGTTGGACCCATCGTGGAGTGGAAGGCACCGTAGCTCTAGGCTGAATGGGTCACCCATACACTGGTCAGACAGGGACAGCCTAAGCGATGTCCCCTCATCCAGTGAGGCACGCTGGCGGCCGAGCCACCCTCCTTTCAGGAGCCGCTGTCAGGAGAGGCCCCGCAGGCCCAGCCCCCGGGAGAGCACTCAGAGGCACGGGAGACGACGCAGGCACCGCAGCTACTCTCCTCCCTTGCCCTCCGGCCTCAGTTCCTGGAGCTCTGAAGAGGACAAGGAGAGGCAGCCCCAGAGCTGGCGGGCCCACCGCCGCGGCTCGCACTCCCCACACTGGCCCGAGGAGAAGCCGCCTAGCTACCGCTCACTTGATATCACTCCAGGCAAGAATAGCAGGAAAAAAGGGAGTGTGGAGAGGCGCTCGGTGAGCCTGGGGCATCCTGCTGAGGGTTGGGCTTTTTTTGTGTGTGTATTCTTCTATTTCCCAGGAGAAAGACAGCTCTCATAGTGGAAGGAGTGTGGTCATTTAGTCACCAAGCACAGCACAACTTCTGTGGCTACTTCTCGGCTCCTGTGTGTCATCAGCATCACCTAGGTTTCCAGCTGACTTGGGAACTGCAAGTCTGAGTCTAACAGTTTTTGGCTTAGATTCTGAGAATCAAATAGAAGAATTTTAAATACAAGAGTTTGAGATTGGGTATAGTGGCTCACACCTGTAATCACAGCACTTTGGGAGGCTAAGAATCACTTGAGACTAGGAGTTCAAGATCAGCCTGGGAAACATAGTGAGACCCCGTCTCTACAAAAAATATAAAAATTAGTTAGGTGTGGTGGCATGCACTTGTAGTCCCAGCTACTCAAGAGGCTGAGGCAGAAGGATCCCTTGAGCCCAGGAGTGCAAGGCTGCAATGAGCCAGGATCCCATGATCACACATCTGTATTCCAGCCTGGGCAATAGAGCAAGTCCCCATTACTAAAAAACCCAAAAGGCCAAAAAACAAAAAAGTTAGAGTTCGAGGAATTACCAACTGTAGTTTTAGCCTTGGTTCATGCTCTCTTGCATATTTATATAATCTCTGACTTGTAATGGACCCTGACTGGAATGTGATCCCTCAGGAACTTAGTAGCCTGAGTCTTTCAGTAGACTACACTGCCCAGAACCCTGGCCATTCTCAAAATGAGAACTTGGGAATGTTTAAGAAGAAATCAAACATGTTTCAGGAAAAGGAAATCTATGGAGTATTATAGGGACATTCCCATGGGAATGTATCTTCCTCCATGGCATGTCTTGAGGGTCCTTTCTTGTTAGGAGTTTATCCTGCCAGCCCATAAATGGACTATTTATTGTAAGTGTAGAAAATCACAGAGAAGCAGTTTTGCACCAGCCTTATTCCTGTGCCTTGTTTTCCTCTTGCTCTTTTTTTACCTGTATATCTAATTTATATTTTCATATATATTGTGTATTGATTGAAGTCACTTTAAATCCTTCTTGGGAATGACACAGTATATAAATAAGGAAGAAAGAAAACATGCCAAGCTGAGCATGCTGCTCCAAATAAATATCTGCTTTCCTACTTTGGTGCATTTGATTGGATTAAGCCACCTT